GCAATAATTCAACATTTGTTTGTTTTGGAGACGGTGTCTCCCTCTGTCGCCCAGGCTGGAGTGCAGTGGTGTGATCATGGCTTACCATAGCCTCCACCTCTCGGCCTCAGGTGATCCTTCCACCTCAGCCTCCAGAGTAGCTGGGACTACAGGCACGCACCACCACGCCCGGCTAATTTTTAGTAGAGAAGCGGTTTCGCTATGTTGCCAGGCTGGTCTCGAACTCGTGACCTCAAGTGATCCACCCGCCTCGGCCTCCTAAAGTGCTGGGATTACAGGCGTGAGCCACTATGCCCAGCCCACATTTGTTTATTTGATTAAAATGTCTGTGCCCCTCTTCCAGGATTGGGCTGTGAGCCCAGGGGAAGGAAAGAACCTTGTCTGCCATTGTATCTTCAGGGCCTAGCGGTGCCTGGCGCACAGCAGTTGCTCAACTAGACTGGTTGACTAAGTCAATAAATAAAGCACTACGGTCTATTATATCCGAAGGCTTGGCTTCGGGAGGGGCAAAAGACAGGTTTCGCGCTGAGGTAGGGTTCATGGTGCCGACATTTTTTTTCAAGATGGAAGAAAGCGGAGATAATACGCAGCCCTCAAAGGAACTTAGTCTAATCGGGGGGAGCAGACGATCGTTCACTGTGGGAAAATGGGGTACGATTTCCCCCAGTGAGGAAATCAACTAAAGCCGAGCTTTGAAAAGGGGAGCAGAGGAGCCTGAGGGGAAGCGGGGGCGTGTCGCCTGGCGTGACCAGCGCGGCAGGAAAAGCGGGCCCAGGGACCCGGGCCTGTCACGCCGCTTCCGCGCGTCCCCAAACTCTCCCTCGGCTCGCCCACCCACGCGGCGGGGACCCCTCCGGCCCCTCCCCGGCCCCACGGCCACTTCTTCCCCCACAAGCCGGCCTGCGGTCCGCCTTACCAGCCCGGGCCGGACGGGGCCGCAGCTCCTGGCAGACCGCACAGCCTTCGAGCCCGGAATGCCGAGACAAGGCCGGCGCCGATTGGCGACGTTCCGTCACGTGACCTTAACGCTCCGCCGGCGCCAATTTCAAACAGCGGAACAAACTGAAAGCTCCGGTGCCAGACCCCACCCCCGGCCCCGGCCCGGGACCCCCTCCCCTCCCGGGATCCCCCGGGGTTCCCACCCCGCCCGCACCGCCGGGGACCCGGCCGGTCCGGCGCGAGCCCCCGTCCGGGGCCCTGGCTCGGCCCCCAGGTTGGAGGAGCCCGGAGCCCGCCTTCGGAGCTACGGCCTAACGGCGGCGGCGACTGCAGTCTGGAGGTGAGCGGGATGCAGCAATGGAGTCCCAGGCCTCTAACATCTTGCCACTATTTGCATTTTCCAGGGTCCACACTTGTGATTCTCAATGGAGAGTGAAAACGCAGATTCATAATGAAAACTAGCCCCCGTCGGCCACTGATTCTCAAAAGACGGAGGCTGCCCCTTCCTGTTCAAAATGCCCCAAGTGAAACATCAGAGGAGGAACCTAAGAGATCCCCTGCCCAACAGGAGTCTAATCAAGCAGAGGCCTCCAAGGAAGTGGCAGAGTCCAACTCTTGCAAGTTTCCAGCTGGGATCAAGATTATTAACCACCCCACCATGCCCAACACGCAAGTAGTGGCCATCCCCAACAATGCTAATATTCACAGCATCATCACAGCACTGACTGCCAAGGGAAAAGAGAGTGGCAGTAGTGGGCCCAACAAATTCATCCTCATCAGCTGTGGGGGAGCCCCAACTCAGCCTCCAGGACTCCGGCCTCAAACCCAAACCAGCTATGATGCCAAAAGGACAGAAGTGACCCTGGAGACCTTGGGACCAAAACCTGCAGCTAGGGATGTGAATCTTCCTAGACCACCTGGAGCCCTTTGCGAGCAGAAACGGGAGACCTGTGGTATGTGGTCTTCCAGGGAAAGGGGTGAGGGACTAAGTGGGGTGTTGGATTATTTTCCCTCTAGCAGATGGTGAGGCAGCAGGCTGCACTATCAACAATAGCCTATCCAACATCCAGTGGCTTCGAAAGATGAGTTCTGATGGACTGGGCTCCCGCAGCATCAAGCAAGAGATGGAGGAAAAGGAGAATTGTCACCTGGAGCAGCGACAGGTTAAGGTGAATTGTTCCGTCCCTCACTAAAGAAATCATTTCATGTCATTCCCTGTGTCATAACCCTCAGGTTGAGGAGCCTTCGAGACCATCAGCGTCCTGGCAGAACTCTGTGTCTGAGCGGCCACCCTACTCTTACATGGCCATGATACAATTCGCCATCAACAGCACTGAGAGGAAGCGCATGACTTTGAAAGACATCTATACGTGGATTGAGGACCACTTTCCCTACTTTAAGCACATTGCCAAGCCAGGCTGGAAGGTAATGTGTCCCACAGCAACCAAAATCAAGGTGCTGATAACCAGTTGTCTTGCTCTTCTTCCAGAACTCCATCCGCCACAACCTTTCCCTGCACGACATGTTTGTCCGGGAGACGTCTGCCAATGGCAAGGTCTCCTTCTGGACCATTCACCCCAGTGCCAACCGCTACTTGACATTGGACCAGGTGTTTAAGGTGAATGCCCTGCTTTCCTCTAAATAGGGCCTATTTCTCTCCCACAATGCCTGGCCGCCACCAGCCACTGGACCCAGGGTCTCCACAATTGCCCGAGCACTTGGAATCAGTAAGGTTCTTTCCCTCTGGCTCGGGGCTTGGATAGGTTTCTTTCTCTCCCCATCTGCCACAAGCAGCAGCAGAAACGACCGAATCCAGAGCTCCGCCGGAACATGACCATCAAAACCGAACTCCCCCTGGGCGCACGTTAGTATGGGAGAGTGGGCCTTGGGCCTGGTCCCTGCTCCTGATCTCTCGTGTTTCCTCCTAGGGCGGAAGATGAAGCCACTGCTACCACGGGTCAGCTCATACCTGGTACCTATCCAGTTCCCGGTGAACCAGTCACTGGTGTTGCAGCCCTCGGTGAAGGTGCCATTGCCCCTGGCGGCTTCCCTCATGAGCTCAGAGCTTGCCCGCCATAGCAAGCGAGTCCGCATTGCCCCCAAGGTGGGTGTCCTATTTTCCTCTGAAGAGAGATTTTTATTTATTTTTAAATTTTTTATTTCCATAGGTTTTTGGGGAACAGGTGGTGTTTGGTTACATGAGTAAGTTCTTTAGTGGCGATCTGCGAGATTTTGGTACACCCATCACCAGCTTGTTTAATTTTATCTTTCTTTGTTTATCAGTAAGTCTGAGCACCTTGTCATTATGTTTGGTGTTGGTTCACCTTATCTCTGTTTCCCTTTCAGGTGCTGCTAGCTGAGGAGGGGATAGCTCCTCTTTCTTCTGCAGGACCAGGGAAAGAGGAGAAACTCCTGTTTGGAGAAGGGTTTTCTCCTTTGCTTCCAGTTCAGACTATCAAGGAGGAAGAAATCCAGCCTGGGGAGGAAATGCCACACTTAGCGAGACCCATCAAAGTGGAGAGCCCTCCCTTGGAAGAGTGGCCCTCCCCGGCCCCATCTTTCAAAGAGGAATCATCTCACTCCTGGGAGGATTCGTCCCAATCTCCCACCCCAAGACCCAAGAAGTCCTACAGTGGGCTTAGGTCCCCAACCCGGTGTGTCTCGGAAATGCTTGTGATTCAACACAGGGAGAGGAGGGAGAGGAGCCGGTCTCGGAGAAAACAGCATCTACTGCCTCCCTGTGTGGATGAGCCGGAGCTGCTCTTCTCAGAGGGGCCCAGTACTTCCCGCTGGGCCGCAGAGCTCCCGTTCCCAGCAGACTCCTCTGACCCTGCCTCCCAGCTCAGCTACTCCCAGGAAGTGGGAGGACCTTTTAAGACACCCATTAAGGAAACGCTGCCCATCTCCTCCACCCCGAGCAAATCTGTCCTCCCCAGAACCCCTGAATCCTGGAGGCTCACGCCCCCAGCCAAAGTAGGGGGACTGGATTTCAGCCCAGTACAAACCTCCCAGGGTGCCTCTGACCCCTTGCCTGACCCCCTGGGGCTGATGGATCTCAGCACCACTCCCTTGCAAAGTGCTCCCCCCCTTGAATCACCGCAAAGGCTCCTCAGTTCAGAACCCTTAGACCTCATCTCCGTCCCCTTTGGCAACTCTTCTCCCTCAGATATAGACGTCCCCAAGCCAGGCTCCCCGGAGCCACAGGTTTCTGGCCTTGCAGCCAATCGTTCTCTGACAGAAGGCCTGGTCCTGGACACAATGAATGACAGCCTCAGCAAGATCCTGCTGGACATCAGCTTTCCTGGCCTGGACGAGGACCCACTGGGCCCTGACAACATCAACTGGTCCCAGTTTATTCCTGAGCTACAGTAGAGCCCTGCCCTTGCCCCTGTGCTCAAGCTGTCCACCATCCCGGGCACTCCAAGGCTCAGTGCACCCCAAGCCTCTGAGTGAGGACAGCAGGCAGGGACTGTTCTGCTCCTCATAGCTCCCTGCTGCCTGATTATGCAAAAGTAGCAGTCACACCCTAGCCACTGCTGGGACCTTGTGTTCCCCAAGAGTATCTGATTCCTCTGCTGTCCCTGCCAGGAGCTGAAGGGTGGGAACAACAAAGGCAATGGTGAAAAGAGATTAGGAACCCCCCAGCCTGTTTCCATTCTCTGCCCAGCAGTCTCTTACCTTCCCTGATCTTTGCAGGGTGGTCCGTGTAAATAGTATAAATTCTCCAAATTATCCTCTAATTATAAATGTAAGCTTATTTCCTTAGATCATTATCCAGAGACTGCCAGAAGGTGGGTAGGATGACCTGGGGTTTCAATTGACTTCTGTTCCTTGCTTTTAGTTTTGATAGAAGGGAAGACCTGCAGTGCACGGTTTCTTCCAGGCTGAGGTACCTGGATCTTGGGTTCTTCACTGCAGGGACCCAGACAAGTGGATCTGCTTGCCAGAGTCCTTTTTGCCCCTCCCTGCCACCTCCCCGTGTTTCCAAGTCAGCTTTCCTGCAAGAAGAAATCCTGGTTAAAAAAGTCTTTTGTATTGGGTCAGGAGTTGAATTTGGGGTGGGAGGATGGATGCAACTGAAGCAGAGTGTGGGTGCCCAGATGTGCGCTATTAGATGTTTCTCTGATAATGTCCCCAATCATACCAGGGAGACTGGCATTGACGAGAACTCAGGTGGAGGCTTGAGAAGGCCGAAAGGGCCCCTGACCTGCCTGGCTTCCTTAGCTTGCCCCTCAGCTTTGCAAAGAGCCACCCTAGGCCCCAGCTGACCGCATGGGTGTGAGCCAGCTTGAGAACACTAACTACTCAATAAAAGCGAAGGTGGACATGCTGGGCTCTGTGGTTTATTGGCGTCTGATTCCT